TTCTGGGTGGGGGAAGAAGTTGACTCCAAAGATGCATGATGGAATTTTGTTTTGCAAGATGGAACAGTCTATAACTTGATTACGGTGGTGGTTGCATGACTATACATATTTTTCAACACTCACAGAACTGAAAAGGATGAATTTTACTCTGTGTGTATTATATTTAATTTTTTTTAAGTTTATGCTTGACCCAGAATGGGTACAGAAAAAAGAAATTAGGCCAAGTGCAGTGGCTCACACCTGTAAACCCAGCACTTTGGGAGGCTGAGGTGGGAGGATCGCTTGAGCCCAGGAGTTGGAAACCAGCCTGAGCAACCTGGCAAAATCCCATCTCTAAAAAAAAAATACAAAAATTAGCCAGGCATGGTGGTGCACGCCTGTAGTCCCATCTACTCAGGAGGCTGAGGCAGGCAGATTGATTGAGCCCAGAAGGTAGAGGCCGGAACGTCAAGGCTGCAGTGAGCCATGATTGCGCCACTGCACTCCAGCCTGGGCGACAGAGCAAGACCCTGTCTCAAAACAAGAAAGAAATTTACCAATTGAAAATTAGGTAAATTATCTCGCAATTAATTGAATTCTCTTATTCCTCCAGCAAAGGTTAGTCTGGCCAGGACATTTCTTAGCATGTGAATCTCTGCTGAGCTGCTACAGGGGAGGGCTGTAGTTGAAGATCTTTTAATGAACCAGAGTGTTCGTTAACATGCTTGGAAGGCTCAAAGGATGGTGTGGACACAGAGTAATTTTTTCTAACAACATCATATTGTGTAAAAACAAGGCAATTAGGCAGCACAAGTGAAGGGGATGGCCAACCATGATAAGCAGTGTCAGGCCTACTAATGCATGTTGACACACACACACACACACACACACACACACGTACACACATACACACACACTGACACACACACATACACACACACTGACACACACACATACACACAGGTTCACAGCCTCTTCCAGTGCACCTGTGGCCTAGGTAGCCTTGGCGTCTTCCCTCTGGGAAGTCAAGAGTGAGTCACATCCTCCATTTTTGGTCTTGTTAGCTTTAATACCTGAAAAAACCTTACATTAAATTGCCCATTTCACTTGGATGGAATATAATTTCACTTCTCCATATGCCCAGATGTATTACATAGCACATTATCTACATCGATAAGAATGAATGGCTGACTTCTCTCACTCATCTTCAGTCCTAAATGCAGCAAATGCTGCCGGTGCCCTGTCCATCTCCCCTTGGCACTCACCATTCTGTACACACAGACAGAGTATTACCGCAAGCACCTGTGACTTTGTCTGAGGGCATCCTCGAGCCAAATCAGCATGGGTGGCCCCTGTATGTGGCAACCAGAAGTGTCAGGGAATAATGCTCCCAGGACTGTCCTCAGTCTATGAGAAAGAAAAGTGGATGAATAAATACCCCAGCTTCCTTGCATCTAGGACGGGACAATCTGAGGCTTATTCTGTACTGTCTTCCAAGGTCCCCAGCATGGACCAGTTGTCTGGAGCCGCTTGTGCTCAGGAATACGTCTCTCATTGTCTGTTTTCCTATCCCTGACTCAGCTCCCCTTTCTGTCACCAATGCTTCTAAGGATTAGCACCCAAAGAAACTACTCCCACTCAAATCCTCTCCTCCGGGAATGCTTTTGGGGAAACCCAAGTGAAGACAGGGGCAATTCGCCAGCTGAAGATCGAGTCCATCCCATGGCAGGGTGGGCAGATATACCTCTCTAATAAGTGAGATGCACCCTGGGATATCAGCGGAGGGAGGGGCAGAATTTAGATCACACTCATGAGTCAGAAAAACAGGCTATGGAGTAGTTCTCCCCAGAAAAACATTATTGATCTTGTCCAATAAAACAAACAAAACCAAACAAACTGGGAGATTTCAAGGCAACAAAGTTAATGGAAAACAATGTCCCATAAATTACCTAAGACTGAATGATATTGCTGCAAATCCATCTTTAGGATCTTAGCTAAGGTCTACAGTTTACTCTAATCATTGAAAATTTATTGCCATCACCTGGAACAATTGTTCTCGTCCTTATCAGGTGCAAATCACCTTGTAGAAATGAATGGTTTCATGTCTCTCTACCATCCTGACCTGCAATCCATAGACAATGTAATGACCCACCACGTAATTTTTTAATCTGTAAGTGCCCTAACTCAACACATGGAGAAATAAAGGTGAGTAATTATGTAAATGAACGTCAGGTACTGATGCATCTACATGAACACCCCCAGGCGGGAGCTCACTCGACGACGACAGGAAGAATCCTGATGCTTGCCACAAATCTGTGGCGTCTCTGGGCATGGAAGCACTGCTACCGCGGGCTCATTCCGCAGCCCAGTGGCTGACAGATACCAACAGCAGCCTTGCAACTGATGGCAAGAGATTCCAAAAGTGCCAACAATTGTTGAAGTTTCCACCAAGATCAGTGACAACTTCCCATGATTTCCCGACAGCGGCATTCCTGTGGAAACTGATGTCTATGCACGGTGCGAAAGATACATCTATACCGTCATTGGTGGCTTATGCTTTTGCATGTATGCTTTCAAGGTGAAATGGCAAGTAGTCGAGTGCAAGTGCGGGCAGCAGACCCGGAAGTGCGGTGGGTGAGCCTTGCGCCCAGGAGGCTAGAGATGCAGGAGCCCCAGAACCTGCGGTGCAGCGAGTGCACATGCGCATAGACGGGGCCCAGGAGCTGACCCTGGCCCTCCCGTTCGCTTCCGGTGTAGCATGCAGAGACGTGAAGCCCGGGCCACGACGACGACCCCTCAGGTACCGATGTTTTCAGAAACCCTCAAACAGATTGGGTAGCGCTTCCCTGGGGGCAGGTTTCTGGGCAGGTGCCCAGACGCGCCTAGAAGCTGACCCCGGCCCTCCCGCTCACTTCCGTTCCAGGCCGCAGAGACGCGAAGTCCGGCCACGACGACGACCCCTCAGGTACCCATGTTTTCAGAAACCCTCAAACAGATTGGGTAGCGCTTCCCTGGGGGCGGGTTTCTGGGCAGATGCCCACGTTGAACTCAGTGTGGACTTGTGGCATCTTGCGGGCCTGTAGATTAATATGACAGCCGTGATTCCACCCTGCTTCACCAACGCACATGCGTTTTCTCTCCTCTTAGGGGCCCTGTTTTCTGTTACAATGGATCGAGATTTAGAACAGGCTCTGGATCGCGCAGAGAATATCATTGAAATTGCCCAACAGAGACCTCCTAGAAGGAGATACTCACCTAGGGCGGGAAAAACTCTGCAGGAAAAACTTTATGACATTTATGTTGAAGAATGTGGAAAAGAGCCTGAGGATCCTCAGGAATTGAGAAGCAATGTAAACTTGTTAGAAAAGCTTGTTAGGAGAGAGTCCTTGCCATGTTTACTGGTCAATCTATACCCAGGCAATCAGGGGTATTCTGTGATGCTCCAGAGAGAAGATGGGTCCTTTGCAGAGACCATTCGGCTGCCTTATGAAGAAAGGGCATTGCTGGACTACTTGGATGCAGAAGAATTACCCCCTGCTTTGGGTGATGTCCTGGATAAAGCTTCGGTTAACATTTTTCATAGTGGGTGTGTCATAGTAGAAGTTCGTGACTACAGGCAGTCCAGTAATATGCAACCTCCTGGTTACCAAAGCAGGCATATTCTTCTACGTCCAACGATGCAGACTTTAGCCCATGATGTGAAGATGATGACAAGAGATGGCCAGAAATGGAGCCAGGAAGACAAGCTTCAGCTTGAGAGCCAGCTGATCTTAGCGACAGCTGAACCACTGTGTCTTGATCCTTCTGTAGCAGTTGCCTGCACTGCAAACAGGCTGCTGTACAACAAGCAAAAGATGAATACCGACCCGATGAAACGGTGCCTCCAGAGGTATTCGTGGCCCTCTGTAAAGCCACAGCAGGAGCAGTCTGACTGTCCACCTCCTCCTGAGCTGAGAGTGTCGACTTCTGGCCAAAAAGAAGAAAGAAAAGTAGGTCAGCCTTGTGAGCTGAACATTGCTAAAGCAGGAAGTTGTGTAGACACGTGGAAAGGCAGACCCTGTGATTTGGCCGTGCCTTCAGAAGTGGATGTGGAGAAACTTGCTAAAGGGTATCAGTCCGTCACAGCTGCTGACCCACAGCTCCCAGTCTGGCCAGCCCAGGAGGTAGAAGACCCTTTTGGATTTGCGTTGGAAGCTGGCTGTCAGGCCTGGGACACCAAGCCAAGCATCATGCAGTCGTTTAATGATCCGCTTCTCTGTGGTAAAATACGGCCACGTAAAAAAGCCAGGCAGAAGAGCCAGAAGTCTCCCTGGCAGCCCTTCCCAGATGACCATTCAGCTTGTCTCAGGCCTGGGTCAGAGACTGATGCTGGGAGGGCAGTGAGTCAGGCCCAGGAATCGGTGCAGAGCAAAGTCAAAGGTCCAGGCAAGATGTCACACAGCTCCAGTGGCCCAGCCAGTGTCAGTCAGCTCTCTTCATGGAAAACACCAGAACAGCCTGATCCTGTGTGGGTCCAGTCTTCAGTATCGGGGAAGGGAGAGAAACATCCACCTCCCCGCACCCAACTTCCCTCAAGCTCAGGAAAGATTTCCTCAGGTAACAGTTTTCCCCCACAACAGGCAGGCAGCCCTCTTAAGCGTCCATTTTCTGCTGCTGCTGCTATTGCTGCTGCTGCTGCTGCTGCTGCTGCTGCTGCTGCTGCTGCTGCTGCTGCTGCTCCTGCTCCTGCTCTAGCTGCTGCTGCTGCTCCTGCTCTAGCTGCTGCTGCTGCTCCTGCTCTAGCTGCTGCTGCTGCTCCTGCTCCTGCTCCTGCCGCTGCTCCTGCTGTAGCTGCTGCTCCTGCTGCTGCTGCTTCTGCGGCACCAAGTCATTCTCAGAAGCCCTCTGTGCCTCTCATTCAAGCTAGCAGGCCCTGTCCAGCTGCCCAGCCCCCCACCAAATTCATAAAAATAGCGCCAGCCATTCAGTTGAGGACAGGCTCCACTGGCCTAAAGGCCATCAATGTGGAGGGCCCAGTCCAGGGAGCCCAGGCTTTGGGGAGCAGTTTCAAGCCTGTGCAGGCCCCTGGCTCGGGTGCCCCCGCTCCTGCAGGAATCAGTGGCAGTGACCTTCAGTCCTCAGGAGGTCCACTACCAGATGCAAGGCCCGGTGCAGTGCAGGCATCTTCTCCAGCACCCCTTCAGTTTTTCCTAAATACTCCGGAAGGTCTCAGGCCTCTGACACTCCTCCAGGTTCCGCAGGGCTCGGCGGTTCTGACCGGCCCGCAGCAGCAGTCCCATCAGCTGGTTTCCCTGCAGCAGCTCCAGCAGCCCACAGCTGCTCATCCTCCTCAGCCAGGGCCACAGGGTTCCGCACTAGGTTTGAGCACGCAAGGGCAGGCCTTCCCTGCTCAGCAACTTCTTAAGGTGAACCCCACTAGAGCCAGAAGTGGTCTGCAGCCCCAGCCCCAGCCTGCTGTGTTGAGTCTGCTTGGCTCTGCCCAGGTTCCTCAGCAGGGTGTCCAGCTCCCCTCTGTCTTGAGGCAGCAGCAGCCACAGCCACAGCCGCCGAAGCTGCAACTGCAACCGCAGTGGCAGCCAAAGCCACGGCAGGAGCAGCCACAGTCGCAGCAGCAGCAGCCGCAGCATATCCAGCTCCAGACTCAGCAGTTGAGAGTCTTGCAGCAGCCGCAGCATATCCAGCTCCAGACTCAGCAGTTGAGAGTCCTGCAGCAGCCAGTGTTTTTGGCAACAGGCGCTGTTCAGATAGTGCAGCCACATCCAGGTGTGCAAGTAGGGAGCCAGTTGGTAGATCAGAGGAAGGAAGGCAAGCCAACCCCTCCAGCGCCCTGAGGCTTGTGGTAGTTTGTCTCTCTTTTAAAAGCACAGGAGCATTGACTCAAATGATTTCCCAGTTTTTACTTGAGTTTTGTTTTTTTTTTCATGTTTCGGTATTTTACATTTTAAAGTACACAGTTTACACAGAAGCACAATCCACTGATTTTTCTTTAGAAACGGAAGTGATTTCCTAAAGGAGCGTTGTTTTGCTTAAGTTACTCTTTTTGTTGTCATTGCTGCTGTCGATATAATTATTTTTAATATAGTGTTTTAAAGTGTCCAAATCCCAACCAGTTTGAGTCTAAACTCGTGAAACGTATAATTTCTCTAAAGCCGTAAAATGGCAATACCAACAATATTAAGTTAATATTTTAACAAGATTTTAATTTTAAGTTAATATTTTAACAAGAAGAGTGGGATTAAATTTATTTTAATGGTGGTAAAAACATATAATCTAAAATGGACCACCTTCACTATTTTAAGTGCCCAGTGCAATAGTATTAAGTCCATCCCCACGGTTGTGCCGCAGATCTCGAGACCATCTTGCAACACTGAAACTCATGCCCATTGAACAGCAGCTCCCCATTCTCCCTTGCCCAGTCCCTGGCAGCCATTGTTCTACTTTCTTTCTCTATGAGTTGACTACCCTGGCCACTTCATGGAAGTGGAATCATATGGCATTTGTCATTTGATGAGTGTCTTATCTCACTTGGCATAATGTCCTCATGATCTATCCCTGCTGTCTCATGTGACATAAAGGTCATTGCTTTTTAAAAATGGTTTCCCTGTACATAATATATATGAAAGTGACTTATGAATTCTGAGAAACCTCTTTCAGAAGAATTCTGAAAGAGTGTAATCGTATTTAGATTAATAGGTTTATGTACAATATATGGAATGGAATTATTACACATTCATTTTGAAAAATGAAATGAAAAAGTACAATACAGTGATCCTTGTCACACTGCGATTGAATACATGGAAGACCTCTAAAGCTGTGGAATGGAATTAGTGGCAGATTTGCTTGTGACAGTCCCCTGCCCTTTCAAAGGCCCTGTCTGCACCTAGTGCTCCACAGAGCAAGGCTTTCTCACTGGCTTTGAAAAGGCTCTTTTTGGATGTTTTGTGTGCTCTCTTTATAAAATCATTTACATTTTTTGTAGGTTGTTTGCAAGAAACATTTAGTGAAACATTTGAAAATCCATTTTATTGGTTTGCTTTTCAAATATCTGTAGCCTTGTTTCTTAAGTAGAACCCCCGTCTTTTTCTTTGTCTTTTTCTCTTTGTTGATGCATCATCATCAGTTGTTCATCTGTTTCTGCTCCCTCATTTTTTCCCTTGTTCCAGTGAGACTCAAAGAACCATGAACTTTTGTGCCCCTTTGTCTTCCCTTTCTTTTTTCTTTTTTAACAACTAAGGGGTAATCACAGAACAACCAACCATTGTAAAGTACAATTGTAAAGTGGCATTTAGTACATTCATGATGTTGTACAACTACCCCTTCTGTTTCCAAAACATTTTCATCACCCACCAAGCAATCTCTGTACCCATTAAGCACTAGCGTGACATCTTCACACTCCCAGCCTCTGGCAACCACCAATTTGCTTTCTGTTTCTATGGATTTACCTAAATATCTCCTGTAAATGTAGTCATACAGTATGTGATCTTTTGTGTCTGGCCTCTTTCACTCGGCATAATGTTTTTGAAGTTCATCTATGTTGTAAAATGTATTGCTAATTCATTCCTATCTGTGGTTCAATAACATTCCATTGTTTGTATGTAGCAGATTTTGTACATTCATCCGATGATAGACAGTTGGTTTTTGTCTGCCTTTTGGCTGTCGTGCATAGGGCTGCTGTCAACATTTGTGTAGAAGTATTTGTTTTAGTGCCTCTTATATTTTGCTCTGTTACAGCTTTGAAGGGTACCATGTTTATATAATATTTGTTTTTCTAAGTATACATGTATGTTTCTCTGCCTTTTGCCTTAACGAAATGAAAAGAAGTTTGGTCTGGCAGTTCCAAAAGACATCAGTGAAGAGGCAGGTAACTGGTTAATCTTACTTGACAAAACCTATTACTAATGTGCTACTGATGCTGTTAAAGAAAGACTTGGCCAACTTCAAGAAAACACATCGAATTTCCTGAGTGACACCAAGTCCATCAGATCATCCTGGGCATAATTGGAAATGGTGCCTGCACTTTTAAGAAGCGAACCAGTGCAACGACTGGTTGCAAAGAAGAGTTTCTCCTTAGCTTTGGGTGCCAACTAGAGACCTGAACTCAGAATATCATCAGATTTGGTCTACTTCCTTCCTTTGTTGTCTATCTGGTCCTTTCAAGTACTACATGGAGCTACCAGCCAAACTTGTGCTTGAGTGATGTGGCTCTTTCCTCCCAGGCAGGCAAATAAATTCAGCTTTGTTTCAGATGACTGTTTGGCAAACTTTGTTGATTTCCTTC